TGAGACCCCTGCTTGGGGCCTTTCTGGCCCAATATACCAGGGCTTAGCAAACTTTTTAAATAAAGAGCCAGATAGTAAATATTTTCAGCTTTGCAGGCCATACTGTCACAACTACTCAATTCTGCAGTTGCAGTGCAAAAGCAGCCATAGACAATATGCAGATAAGTGTGGCTGTTTTTAAATAAAACTTATTCATGAACACTGAAATATGAATTTCATATAATTTTCCTATGTCACACAAGCTTCTTTAAAAAATGTTTTTATCATAAAAAATGTAAACAAACATTATTAGCTTGGGGGAAGGGGAGAAGCATGGAAAAAAATCAGACATCTGGCCAAATTTGGCCCATGGTTTGCCCATCCCAGCTTTAGACAGATTTCCAGGTAAGAGCAAATGGGCCAGGAGTGGACTGTAGGGCTTGGTTCAGTGAAAGCCTCTCTATCCATGCAAGTATCTGAATTTTCAAACACCTTTCACATTTCATTGTCAGCCGAGATAAATTAGAGGGAAAAGATATCTCAGGCAAAGAGACTTATTTAATAATTAATGGTTATTGATTTATTACAATTTTATAAATTAATTTACTAATTTACAAATAACTTTCTGAGCTCTTACATGTGCAGGCACTGTGCTAGGCCTGTTACAAACTCTGGAGAACTGAGTTATCCCCATATACAGATGCAGATACTGAGGCCCTTTGGGGTGGGTGACAGCTCAGATCCCACAGCTAGTGTGGCACAGGCAGGAACGAAGCCCGGGGTCTTTTGATGGTAGCTGAACCGCACCCAGACACCCACCCGTGTCTGCCAGCACTCCGTATTGGCTGGGAAACACTCCCTGAATCCAAAGGTGCCTGTTTAGTCAGTTACCAGCCAGTGGTCCTCAAGTGTCCCCACCTGTAAGATGGGGGCGCCCTGCCCCAGTACTGCAGCCTCGCGACCCCCTGGAGGGTGGGGGACGGTAGCTCAGGCGAGAGTCTTCCGGCTGCCCCGGGGAGGGAGGAAATGAGCCGGCGGCAGGGGCGGGTTTTCGGCGGGGCCAACCCACGGTGGGGGGAGCGCGGCCATGGCGCTCCTGCTTTCGGTGCTGCGTGTACTGCTGGGCGGCTTCTTCGCGCTCGTGGGGTTGGCCAAGCTCTCGGAGGAGATCTCGGCTCCAGTTTCGGAGCGGATGGTGAGCGGCGCGGGCGGGCGGCAGGGGATCGGTGAGGCTAACAGGCATTCCTTGCCACCCCTAGAATGCCCTGTTCGTGCAGTTTGCTGAGGTGTTCCCGCTGAAGGTATTTGGCTACCAGCCAGATCCCCTGAACTACCAAATAGCTGTGGGCTTTCTGGAACTGCTGGCTGGGTTGCTGCTGGTCATGGGCCCACCGATGCTGCAAGAGATCAGTAACTTGTTCTTGATTCTGCTCATGATGGGTAAGGGGGCCAACTGGCCTGAGAAAATGGGGAGGAGCCTCAGGGACCTCACTTTCCATTCCAGGGGCTATCTTCACCTTGGCAGCTCTGAAAGAGTCACTAAGCACCTGTATCCCAGCCATTGTCTGCCTGGGGTTCCTGCTGCTGCTGAATGTCGGCCAGCTCTTAGCCCAGACTAAGAAGGTGGTCAGACCCACTAGGAAGAAGACTCTAAGTACATTCAAGGAATCCTGGAAGTAGAGCATCTCTGTCTCTTTATGCCATGCAGCTGTCACAGCAGGAACATGGTAGAACACAGAGTCTATCATCTTGTTACCAGTATAATATCCAGGGTCAGCCAGTGTTGAAAGAGACATTTTGTCTACCTGGCACTGCTTTCTCTTTTTAGCTTTACTACTCTTTTGTGAGGAGTACATGTTATGCATATTAACATTCCTCATGTCATATGAAAATACAAAATAAGCAGAAAAGAAATTTAAATCAACCAAAATTCTGATGCCCCAAATAACCACTTTTAATGCCTTGGTGTAAGTATACCTCTGAACTTTTTTCTGTGCCTTTAAACAGATATATATTTTTTTTAAATGAAAATAAAACCATATATCCTATTTTATTTCCTCCTTTTAAAACCTTATAAACTATAACACTGTTTCATGTCTCTTTTGCCTCATTGCTGTTAATGGCTGCATAGTATTCCATTGCAAGGATGTACTATAATGTATTTAATCCCCCATGAGGAACATTTGGGTTATTCTCAATTTTTTGCTCTCGTAAGCCTCACAGTAAATCACTTTTGCATACTTATTTTCTTCCCCTAGAAGTGAGGGTGCTGGTTC